CGGGGCTGTCTGGGGAGGCAGCCAGGCCTGCAGAGCCAGTTCAGGCCCTCTTGTCACCCCACCTGCCTGCAAGGATGGGGAATGGTTTGAAAACAGCCCTCCCCCATCCGTCCCTGATGACCAGCACTTACCCTTCTGCTCCCCAATCACTAACCCTCTTGCACCCCCTTCCTGATGTGCAGCCCTCCCCACTTCCTCCCAACCACCATCGCTCTCCCACCCCTCCCCGAAGATCAGTTCTTTCCAGGCTGCCCCACATGCCTGTCCCTCCCTCTCCGACGTCCAGCCTAGATGCGGGGGGAGGGCCACACCCATATTTCCTGGGGTGGGGTGGGCAGTGGCTGACCTGGCTTTGCGGATGGAGGGATCCCCCACGTTGGGACCCGCGGGTGCACCCGAGGGCAGGCCGATCACTCGGAGGGCTTGGTCACGGACTCGGGGCCGCAGACCACCCGGCACGGGCCGGGCGGAGCCGGAGTCTGGTCTCCTTCAAAGGCAGGTGCTGGGAACAGAAACTCAGAATCTCATAAAGTCACGCAGACCGGGATGACGAAGTCTGAGGCTCTAGGAATCGCGGACTCTCCGAATGAAGAGCGGGACTGGATTTCCACATAGACTGTTTTGATAACTAAAGTGCACACAACAAGTGCTCGAGGGAGCAGGGGTCGCCGCGGTACTGGGGTCTCGGAATGGGACTACGGACCCCTCAGGGGAGGGGCGGGGCTCTGGGATTGGGTGACGGGGACCGGGGTGACACTCACGATAAAGGAATATGGGAAACAGCTAGGGCTGGGATCACCGGAGCCACCCTTCTCAGACTTCTCCGGAGCGAACTACCCGAACCCCCTTTCGGAATCTCTAGCTTCAGCGCACCGCGGTGCCCTGCTTGCCAGCCGTCAGCCTCAGGCGCCTGCCCACAACAAACATGGCGACAAGGGCGTCTCTGGAAGGCCGGGCAGTGACGACAGTTCTCGCGATAGCCGCGTTTTCCTGCCTATATCTGGCTTGTCCGCGCGATTTCCGGCCTCTCGGCTTTCGGCTCGGAGGAGGCCAAGGTGCAACTTCCTTCGGTCGTCCCGAATCCGGGTTCATCCGACACCAGCCGCCTCCACCATGCCGCCGAAGTTCGACCCCAACGAGATCAAAGTCGGTGCGTGCTCTGGTTGTGGCCGGGGCTGCGGGCTGCACAGACACTAACTCTTCTTTTCCCCCAGTATACCTGAGGTGCACCGGAGGTGAAGTCGGTGCCACTTCTGCCCTGGCCCCCAAGATCGGCCCCCTGGGTCTGGTACGTTATCCCCTCCAAGGGGCATTTTTTTCACACCATGTTGATTACATGCCTTTATTTCTAGTCTCCAAAAAAAGTTGGTGATGACATTGCCAAGGCAACGGGTGACTGGAAGGGCCTGAGGATTACAGTGAAACTGACCATTCAGAACAGACAGGCCCAGGTATTTGCTTGTGCTTGGTTTCGGGAGAGGAGGTGGAGTATTCACTCAGGAATCTCTTCTGCAGATTGAGGTGGTGCCTTCTGCCTCTGCCCTGATCATCAAAGCCCTCAAGGAACCACCAAGAGACAGAAAGAAACAGAAAAACAGTAAGTTGTCTTTTCCCTAGTTTGGTTTTGGTTAAAAGAGCTTTTGCTGTTTCCTCTTCTGCAGTTAAACACAGTGGGAATATCACTTTTGATGAGATTGTCAACATTGCTCGACAGATGCGGCACCGATCCTTAGCCAGAGAACTCTCTGGTAAGAGCAGGACAACATGTAACCGCCATAACCACCTCCAATGCCACCATTTCTTTACTTAAAGGAACCATTAAAGAGATCCTGGGGACTGCCCAGTCAGTGGGCTGTAATGTTGATGGCCGCCATCCTCATGACATCATCGATGACATCAACAGTGGTGCTGTGGAATGCCCAGCCGTAAGTGACATTTTCATTGTTACAGTAGGGGTCTTTTTACTGATTTTTTTTTTCTTTCCCACAGAGTTAAGCACAAAGGAAAACATTTCAATAAAGGATCATTTGACAACTGGTGGATTTTCTGGTGTGGCGTCTTCCTTGAGGGAGCT